GCAAGGAAGTTGTGGTGGCCAAGTGTGGTCTGTGGTCTAAGCCCAGCCTTGGGGTGGGGGGATGGAACTGGAACCCTGGGCTTGGTGGGGTGCACGGGGGTCCTGGCTTGGTTTCTGTGTCCTAAGGCTGCTGGCAAAAGCCCTTGACCCCGTTTCCTGAGGCCAGGAAAGCTGCTTGTGCTTCTGTGGTCTGTCCCCAAGGGCCCAGCACCGTTCTGTCAGGGAAAGAGGCAGGCGGCCATCAGCTCATACCTGGCGTGCCGCCGCCAACTCCCGCGGGGCACACGGCAGAGGTGTGGGGTCGCGCAGCCGCTGAGAGGGCCCCCACTGCACCTGGCCCAACCTCCTTCAGCGCCCCCCAAAACCCCACTGCTCCCATTCAGCCCCTGTCCTGGCGTCATTGTGTGTCCCAGCCAGGTGCTTCTGCCGTCTCCGACAGTGACAAGTGCCTCGCACTTCAGCCTTTGCCCTGAGCGCCCGCCCGAGGGGGCCGAGTGCGGCTGTGCCGGTGGCTGGAGTGCCGAGGGGTGCGGGGTGCCGGGGGCGGCCGCGTCTACGCTGTCCGGAGGGTGAACGGCCGCGGGCTTGTCGGGGCTGGGGGTGGCGCCCGAGCCGGGCGGGCAGACGAGGGGCCCGCGGAGACCCAGCCCCGCCCGAGGCCGCTCGCGCGGCGGCCCCGCCCCCGGCTCCGCCCCGCCGGCTTCGCGGGCTGGAGAGCGAGGGAGCCGCGGGCGAGGGATCGCAGGATGAGCGATCGGGGCCCGGGCAGCCGGCAGCGGACGCGCCCCCCGAGCCCACCGGCCCGCGCCCCGCGCCCCCCACGGCCCCGCGGTCCCGGTCCCGGCCGCATCACCCACGTCCCCCGAGCCCCACGGGCCATGCCCGGCCGGCCCTAAGCGCGGGCCGGGGGGCGTCCCCTTGCGCCCGGGCCCCGCGCTGGCGCCCCCCGGGCCGCCGCCCGGCGCGGGGGCCATGGCGTTCACCTTCGCCGCGTTCTGCTACATGCTCACCCTGGTGCTGTGCGCCTCCCTCATCTTCTTTGTCATCTGGCACGTAAGGCCGGGCTGGGGCTGGGGCTGGGGGCGGGGTGGGGGGCAGGGGCCACGCGGAGCTGGAGGGACCCAGGGCGGGTGGTCTCAGAGCCCAGGGGAAACTTGCTATCCCCCAGCCGTCGGCTTGTCGGCTTCGCCCCCATTAACACCCCCCGTGGTCGGCTTTCTTCCCGGGGCCCCCCTTCCTCCGCCGCCCCCGCCTGTCTGTGTGTATGTCAGTCGGTCTCTGACCCCCTCCTCTGCCCTCGTCCTCTGCTCCCATGCAGCCCGTGAGGTGGGGGGTGGAATTCTGGCATTTTTGTTGCTTTATCTTCTATGTCCCCCCCCACCACCATCCAGCCGCCTCCATTAGTCCGTCGGGCAGTTTGTCTGTCTGCTGCCCCCCCCCCCCCGCCTTTGTGGGTTTTTCCAGCCAGAGTGATGGAGCTGGTTGCTATGGCAACTGCATCTGTTTACAGGACCCACAGATCTCAGAGTCCATTAACCCTTTGCCTTCCCAGCCCCCTCCCTGACCAAGCAGCAGTTGGCTCTCATCAGCCCCCAGAGACCTAGCCCCCACCACCGGCTCACCTTGGGTTTCCCTACCCCTCCTGTTGGGGGCTTCCCAGCCCCCCAGGTTTCCTCTCCATTTTCCAGCTTCCCTCCTCTTCCTGTCCCCCTTCCCCTTTGTCTCTCACATACCCCTTGGTCTGTCCCTCGCCCTGGCCTAGCCTCACACCTGGTTCTTCAAAATGTCCATTCCTCATCCTGCATCCGACCCATCGCTTCCCCCAGGCTCCCTCCTCCTCCCCTCCCGCTCCTCTCCTCCAGGGCCTCCTCTGCCTGGCTCCCGTCCCCTCACTACAGAACTATCAATCAGCCTCCAGCTGGTTGTTGGGGGCCCCTGGCCCCACTTTACTGCCCTCCGTCCCCACCCCCACCCAAACCCCGTGCCTGTTTCTGTAACAGCCTGCCCAGCTCGGCCCTGGCTGGCTCAGCTCAGCATCCTCTGCTCACACCTCCCGCGCACACCTCCCTGATTGTCATTCCCTTTCAGGGGTCCTCTTATCCCTCCCTCAATCCCATTTCCCATAGCCCTTCCCTCCTTCCTCCCGGTGCCTCACCTGCTTCTTTCCCGGGCTCTCCACTTCCTCTCTCCTTTCTCTTCCTGGGACCTGCCGCCTGCTCCATGGTTCCCCCTGCGCTCCCTTTGCCATCCCCTGCCACCTTGCTCTTTGACATCGGGAATCCATAGACTGAACCCCTACTGTGTGAAGAGTGAGCCCCCAAAGGCACCTCAGCACACACCCCAGCTCCAGCCCTGTCACTCCTTGGCCTGGCTCTGCTCTCTCTCTGGGTCTTGGTTGCTTTGTCTTTCCCCCTCTCCCCCGCACCCCGAGTTACTCTATTTTTCTTTCTGTGGGGTAGGGGCAGGAGGGCTAGGGTTCTAAGGACTGGAGGGAGCTGGGGGCCACAGGCTAGGGAATGCAGAGCTGACCAGCTCCTGGGAGAAGGGCTCCTGGAATTCAAGAAGCCTCTTTTTGGGGCCTTCCCCACCCAGGGCCTTCCCACAGCCCCTGTGGGGTCCCTGTCCTCAGGGGATCCTCAGCAGTTTATCCACCACGCCTGCATTGATGCTTCCCAAAGATCAGGCTCTGGGTGGCTTTGAGGGGGTCAAGGATGAATAAAACCCAGACTTTGCCCTTGTGGAGTGCCCAGGCTGGGAGGAAAGGCCCAAGCTTTGAAGAAATGTCTTTGTTCATTCAACAGATATTGATTGAGCACCTGTGTGAGGTACTCTGTCCACTCAGCCATTTAGCTGGACAATCTTAGCAAGTCATTTGTCCCAAGTCTGGTTCCTCGCCGGCAAAGTGGACCTGTGCACATCAGAGTGCCTAGTGCGGCCTGCTGGGTGGTAGGGGATAGGAGGCGTGGTCCTCAGTCCACAGCTGCTAAGAACTAGACTCTTAACAGGGCGGGACCCCAGATCCCACTCCAGACCCTCAGCCCAGGCCCCAGTGGTTCCTAGGCAACCCTGGCGGTGAGTGACGCGTGTCAGCTGTCACCATGGGGGATTGTTTGTTCCGGGGGGCTGAGTCAGCGCCAGGCAGCCTGGGGGGTGGGAGGGGTGACGCCCGCCGCCTGCTGGTGGTGCCAGCTCTGGGGTACAGACGGCACCCTTCTGCTCCCTGTGGACCCTGTTGCTGTGCGTGCCAAGTGGCGCTGCCCAGAGTCAATGGGGAGCTGGGCGGGGAGGGGGGATGATCCAGATGGCCTCAGCTCCCTCCAGGAAGCCCATGTTCTTTCTCTCTGAGCCGTCTGGGGCCTGGGATGCCTGGGGGTGGTGGGCCTGCTGCCTCATCCTAGGGCTGGAGCCGACAGGAGGGGACCCCAGCAGGCTCCTCTGCCAGCCCATTTCCCCCAAGTCACCTGTCAGCTCCTTCCCATCCCATCATCCCCTCAAACACTTGCTCCCCTGGAGAGTTTCCACCCGTGAGGACACTGCCGTCTGCCAGACACCCCAACACCTGAAGCCACCTTAGATTTCTGCCTTCACTTCTCAGCCATTTGAACCCTCTGGAGTCTGGCTCCTAAAGAGCTGTAGAATCCCATGCACGCCTTCCGTCTCCACTACAACTCTCCTCACTCAGACCACCATCAGCCCTGCCCCTAACCCTCCAAACCGTCCCCTTGCTGGTCTGGCCTGAGTATGACACAGTGGTTAGGAATTTTAACTCTGGAGTCACACTGGGTTAGAATCCACTAACCAGCCGTGTGGCCCTGGACAAGTCACTTAACCTGCCTCAGCTTCCTCATCTGCAAAACAGACATGAAAATAAAACTAGTACCTAAGTCATAAGGTTGTTAAGAATTAAATGAGTGAATCCACATACCGGCCAGGAGAAGCACCACTTAGATCTCAGCTGTGACTGTCAGTGAGCTCGGATTTCCTGCCCCACCAATCCTGAGACATGGACCAATCCTAAGACATGGACCTGACCACCCCACTCTGCTGCTGTGTACTCTTCAATGCCTCCCCCCAAAATTTTTGTGTTAAAGTAAGTCCAAACTCCTGCTCTGGCCTCACAGGCCAACCCTGACGGGCACACGCCCCTCCCCCAGATCATAGCCTTTGATGAGCTGCGGACCGACTTCAAGAACCCCATCGACCAGGGGAACCCTGCGCGGGCAGTAAGTGATACATGTGCTGTGCCGAGGTGTGTACCCCATCGCGGCCTTTTCCTTCCCCCAACAGCGCGAGCGTTTAAAAAACATCGAACGCATCTGCTGCCTCCTGAGGAAGGTCAGTGTCAGGGCTGGGGGCAGGAGGCTCCTAGGCCGCTGACCTCTCACCCTCACTCCCCCAGCTGGTGGTCCCAGAATACTCCATCCACGGCCTCTTCTGTCTGATGTTTCTGTGTGCAGCAGAGTGGGTGACCCTGGGCCTCAACATCCCCCTCCTCTTCTACCACCTCTGGAGGTGAGGGTAGCAGCTGCCTTGGGGAGGCTGAGATGGCAGACACTCAGGCCCCTGTCTGCCCCAGGTACTTCCACCGTCCTGCAGATGGCTCTGAGGTCATGTATGATGCGGTCTCCATCATGAATGCTGACATTCTCAACTACTGCCAGAAGGAGTCCTGGTGCAAACTTGCCTTCTACCTGCTCTCCTTCTTCTATTACCTGTACAGGTGAGGCCTTGCCCACAGCAGTCAGAACTCAGAGGGCTAGGCTCACTGGCTCATCTTCCTACAGTATGGTTTATACGTTGGTGAGTTTCTAAGGGGGAAGCCGGCCAGGGAGCGAGCCCAGAACGGACCGGACGCCTGTGCACCCCCAGCCCTGCCCCTTGGCCGCAGAGGCCTCAGCCCTGGGGAGGGAGGGGGCACTGGTGCCCCCAGCCTCTCCAACCCCCAAACTGCTGCTGCGGGGAACCCCCCCCACCCCGCCTTCAGAGCCCTCCCCCTTGGACTAGAGCGGCTGGGCAGAGCTCTAAACAGGGGCAGGGGCTCCTCTGCCAGCCTGTGGGCATGGCAGTCATTCCTGGAAGGGGCAGGACCTCCGGCCTTGTCCATTTCGGGGGAAACTTGGGCCCTGCCAAGGGGCAGAGCTTGACCCTGGAAATTCTGGGCCATCCCCCTCCACCCCCACCCTGAGGCTCCCCCTGCAGGTGGGGGGGTACCCGCACCGGGAATGAGCAGGCTCAGCAGGGGGGCAGCCCCACCCCTAGTCTGCCCTCCCCTCTCCCCCAGGCTCTTTCTCCAGCCCTGTCTCCATCTGCCCCAACCTCAGCCCACCTTGTCTCTTGGACCTATTTTCTATGTCGCCTGGAGGAGTCCGGCACCCCCTCCCCGGCCATTTGTGACAAAATATGAATAAACTACTGCAAATATGTGGGCCCCGGTTCTGCTCCTGGAAAGCTTG